CTTGTTTGACTTCAGCTAAGAACGTGCCATTGTGCACATTTCTGTGAATAACCTCAGAAGCATAGTGAGTATTGATTTTGGGGTTACAAATGAACGTTAGCTGCTAGGTGAATTCGCACATACTGAATCTGTGAATGATGAGGATCAACTGCAAAGTGTAAACCTGGAGGGATTCATAGAAGAGATGTGTTTTGAGTGAGGCCTTGAAGGATGAGTAAATGAAGATGGGAATGATGAGTGGGGACAGATGTCAGCCCCTAATGGGTTCTAGTCTCATCACACTCATACCTTCCTGATCACAGACCCTTTCTTCCTCTAGTATACTATCTTTGAAGCTGAATCCTTGAGCTTTACAATTTACTGCTTATTAAAGAAGGAGCTTAATAAACATAGGGAAGCATCTAATTTATAGATTAAATGATCATTAGGCCTCTCTTCATATCTAAGGAAAACTTCTTTTGTCTGTGAATAAAAAAAGTCTGAAAATTTTATGTTGGAGAGAGATATCAATTAAAAAACCAGAGTTCAACCTGCAACTAAATCTACAAATCAGGACAGATAATTGATATTATTTTGTTGTCAAACACCTACATTAGGGAGACTAGAGTTAGAAGACTGGGGGACAAACAAGGAGAGCCTTTTAACGTTCCCTACCTGCAATATTAGCTTATGATATTTTTGATTATCTTTATTAAGGGGAAAAAAACGACTTCCCCTTAATCCATAATTTAAACATTACTTCTCAAAAGTGATAAAAATAGCATGTAGGTATTAGTCAAAGATTTGTTTTTTCAAGATTTAGCTGAAAACCAAACTAAAACTTCCATGTGCTCCAATAAACCCAGTGTTTTTCATAGGTTGCTATTTCTAATCCCTGTTGCCATGGTTATGGACTTTACATCAGCAAAAAGGGGATGAGGTACTGAGTGATTTATACCCACTGTTTGATATTTTAAGTGCTTCACCACTGCTCTTTTCCTTTTCTGTAGAAAGTATATAAGGATGTTTTTCTGGTAGGGCTTTCAGACCTTCAGATAAAGGAGCTCTCGAAATACAACCCATAAGGAATAAAGCCATAGCCAGTGCTTCCCTGGTAAGTTTTGGGGGATGGAAGTGGCAGCAGTCAATTCCCCTTTACCTATTCATTCCCCCCAAAGGGTTTGGGGAGTCAGAGGTTACAGGAAGGATTCATGGAATCCCCAGAAGGCTGGAAGATCAGGGTTGAGACAGTCGGAACCAAGGAAGCTCTGGAAACTTAAGAAGTAGGAGGCACAGCAAGTCTCACGGCAAGAAGAGCTTGGTAAGGACTTGGTCACTACCACTACCGCTGCCTAGATCTTATTGTCTTTTTTCTTTTCTTGCAGATATGAGTACTATTGGCTAGAGAAGTTTAGTAACTTTCCTGAAGTTTTACAGAAGATAAGTATAGAGTGGGAACTCAAAACTATTTCTGTCTGATTCCAAAGCCCTTTTAATATTTTGTATTGCTTAAGTAGCAAGAATAGAGTTTGTAAGAACATACAATATCAATAAATGTTTCATGTCCTTCATCATTAACTACTCCAGTTAGTATCAACCGGGAACTTACTTGGAATGTACATTCTCTGCCCCCTCAACAGACCTACTGAATCAAAAACTCTGGAGGTCAGGCCCAGAAATCTGTCTTTTGGCATACTTTCCAGGTGAGTCTGATGTATGCTAGGGTTTGAGAAGTTTTTTCTCTGAAAATGTTTTATCTGCCGGGAGGTAAACAGAATGAGAAATGAAACTTAATCCATGCAGCTAAGACTCATCTCTGCTACTTCATACCCTTCCCTAGAGGAGCTAAATGTTTTAGACAGTGACTTTATATTACCTTCTCTTTCATCTCTTGCTGGAGTCTCAATGAAGGTATTAAACTATTAATTATGATTATATATTTTGCAAAATTTGCCTTGGATTCATTGAGAATCTGCCCAGGTAATCAAGATTCGACCACTTACAAATTAAATATTCATCATCTGTGCTCTAAAATGTAAAGATTGTCTGCTGATCACTTGGGCCACAACACTTTTCAAGACCAGGTAAATATTCTAAATGAACGAAGATTCTCTGCTGTTTCTTTCTTCTTTATTTTTTGTTACTCAGGGTAAAATGTTTAGCATTCTGGTGTTTTTTCTTATCCATTGGCCTAAGGAAGATAAGAGAAACATGGAGCAGCCCAGGATACAACCTACAGCTTAGAGCTAAACTCATTCAAGCCCAGACTAGGTCAGCTAACCCCTAGACAATGCACAAATGTGTTGTCTTTAACTTAATGTTTATTTTCTTTTAGGCATGGATATCAAGCATGCCTCTGAGTAAAACAAAGAGAATCCAGTCTTTGACCAATTGACCAAACAAGACCCAAGCAGCTGGGAAGTTTGTCAAGTCTCATAAGAATGAGGTTGGATTTTTTTTTCTTTAACTTCTCCTGCCTAATAAAGACCATCAATTTGGTTACATTTCAGGGGGAAAGGCTACACTGAAATGAACATTGTAAGAAAACTCAATTTAATGATACCTTGGAGTATATTCTTGCTTCATGTACTGCTGTTTTCATTACAAGGTAAGAACTCAGATTAAATTTTTATGTTAATTTTTTTTCATTCTTATATATTTGTCTCTGGCAGAATATATTTGTGCATCGTCTATATTGATGGGAACATCAAAGTGAGTATTTCTTGTTCTTCGTGTCCTCTAAATGACTGTACAAGTTCTTTTTGTTTTCTTCCAGAAACGGGTTTAATGAAAATCGACAGAAAAGAGCTCTTTTAGCAGCACAGGTAGGTTATGCTTCAGGTGGAGAGAGAGGCAGCTGTATTGCATTCTCATTTCTTTCTTTCAAAGTTTGAAGCTACTTCTCCGAGATACTTTTTCCATGATGCTATTAATTGGGGTGAGAGCAAAATAAAAGGTCAGTGTTTATACTTAGGTTTTCATATTTGCGAAGATAACTTTTTTTTTTTTTTCCCCCTCAGGTTCTTGTCCTTATGAATGCCTTAATGGAGCTTTCTGTTCTAAGACTGGAACATGTGACTGTCAAATATTTCAGGCTCTTGGGACAAGATGCCAGATCAGTAAGTTTCAGGGATGCTTGTGAGATAATTATTGCCTACAAAATATTATCCTGTTTCTTTTCAGTCCCAAACATGGGCAACGGCAGAGATGGGATTTGTAAAACCTGGGGACAGTATCATTTTGAAACATTCGATGGCATCTACTATTACTTCCCAGGAAACTGTTCTTACATTTTTGCAAAGGACTGTGGTGATTTGGAGCCTCGGTACACTGTATGGGTAGGTGATTGTAGGACATGATTAACTTAAAACTATGCTTTCTTTTTGTTTTTCTCCCTTTAAGGTTCATAACAGCCCTAAATGCCTTGGTTCGGTGTATTCTTGTTATCGGTCAATCAGCTTGTTCTTTTCAAACCAAGAGGAAATTCGAATTTATGGTCATGAAATAAAAAAGAATGGAATCAGGTAGGATATGGGAAACAGTGAAATGTCAGTAAATTCTTAGATAGCTTTTGTTCTGTTTTTCAAGTTTAACATTGCCTCAGACAATTGGACAGATTTTCATTGAGAAACTAGCTGACTACATTCTTGTGAAAACAACCTTTGGCTTTTCATTGGCTTGGGACGGGATATCTGGGATCTACCTCAAGCTGTCTGAGGACCATAAGGGGAAATCATGTGGCCTATGTGGAAACTACAATGACATTCAATCTGATGATTTCATAATTCTGCAAGGTAAGTGAAGCAGAATAAATGTGTGGGTACCTTGTGTGTGTGTGTGTGTGCCTGTGTGAAATAGAGGACTATACAGAAGACATCGCTATGTTTGCAAATAGTTGGTCGGTGCAAACTCCAGATGACACCAAATGTGTACTCACACCCTCAGATTTTCCAAATCCGTGCTCCAGTGGAATGCCAGCATTTGAGGTAAATTTGATGTGAGAAATGTGGGCATGTCATAGTCTAGTGACTGCCATCTTTTTTTGCACAGGCAATCTTCTTCAAGTGTCAGATACTGTTGCAGTTTCCTTTTCTGAGCTGCCATGAGTATATCGATCCATACTTATATATTGCCAGCTGTGTTAATGATCTTTGCAAGTAAGTGAAATGACTTGTAGTTGTAATAAAATTGTGATTCTGGCTCTGTCTTTTCACTTTCTAGAACTGATGATGATGAAACCTATTGCCGAGCAGCCACTGAGTATGCTAGAGCCTGCTCTCATGCTGGCTACCCTATTCAAGACTGGAGAGATGACTTTCCAGCATGCAGTATGTTTTTTTATTTTCCAAGCCCTGTGTACTTGACTTAAGCTCCCCTGTTTGTCTGTTTTAGCTGATAAATGTGATGATAGCTTTGTCCATCGGGACTGTATCAGTTGTTGTCCACCAACCTGCACATTTGAGAAGCAATGTCTTGGGAGCAATCTCCATTGTCTTGATGGATGTTACTGCCCAGATGGTAAGTGCTTCATGAAGAAACCATGTCTGCACTGAAATTTTGATGTGTATTTCTTCTCAATTAGGCCTCGTAATGGACAATGGGACTTGCATCTCCTTGGAAAATTGCCCATGCGGTTTTCATGGATTAGCTTATTCAGTTGGTTCAAAAATTGAACAAGAATGTACTGAATGGTATGTGATCAGTGTGCAGCCAATTATTTCTGCAATAGATTAATATTTTTATAATTTCTTTTAGTGTGTGTGTTGGTGGAGTTTGGAACTGCACTGAGCAAGACTGTCCAGGTAATTTTTTAAAATGTTTTTATAGAGAATGTCTTTTTCTTTGTTTTCTTTTTTTTTTTGGCAGTTCAATGCTCAGTTGTAGGTGATTCTCACTTTACAACTTTTGATGGTCGACATTATTCTTTTATTGGCATGTGCCAATACATCCTCGTGAAAGGAACTGGAAAAGATAAATTCACGATTACTTTACAGAAAGCTCCCTGTGAGCAGGTAAGAACATTTCAAAATGACCAGAGGAATATTTCCTTGCATTGATAATTTGATTTTTACGCAGAATCTTGGCTTGGTCTGCCTTCAGTCTATAACTCTGATTCTGGAGGATGATTTTAACAAACAAGTGACCCTTGGTAGGGGAGGACAAATTCTCACTAGTCCTAACCAAGGCTTCAACCTGAATGGTAAGAAACAGTGCTAATGGTGTACTTTCTTTAAAGCTGATTTACGTATGTTCTTTTCCTGCAGGTATTGTTGAAATTCAAACTCTGTCATCCTTATTTATACTTCTAAAAACCACATTTGGTTTAAAGATTCTGTTTGCTATAGATGGGGAAAGAATTTATATTCAGCTTACTAGCGCATGGAAAAGAAGAACATTAGGTCTGTGTGGCACTTTTAATGGCAACATAAGGGATGATTTTCTGTAAGTATGATTTCTGCATAGTTAACATACTTACATGAAGATGAGCATTGTCTTTGCTTTCTAGTTCTCCATCAGGCATGATAGAAGGTACACCACAACTTCACGCAAATGCGTGGAGAGTTTCTTCTACCTGTTTTGCACCTGTTCATGTCCCAGTGGTGGACCCCTGTAACATCAATCAACAAAACAGTAAGTTTTGCATGTAAACTTCCTTTCTGCTGTTAAATAAGATGCTAATTGGGCTCTTTGTTAGTTGGGTATGCAGCACACTGTGATGTCATCCACCAGGAGCTCTTTGCTCCTTGCCACATCTATATTAGCCCTGGGCTGTACTATCAGCTATGCCGCCACGATGCATGCAAGTGTGGAAGCTCCTGCCTGTGCAATGCTCTTGCCCACTATGCCTACCTCTGCGGCCAGCACGGTGTTCCCATTGATTTCAGAACTCAGATTTCTTTCTGTGGTGAGTACAATGGCACAGATAAAGACTATCAGATCTTTCTCAAGTGATACTTCTTTGTCCTTAGCTGTGGTGTGCCAGAAGGGCATGCTGTACCATCACTGTTCCTCGTTCTGCCTCCATTCCTGCATTTCTCTCTCTTCCCCGGAGCAGTGCAGTGATGACTGTGCTGAAGGCTGTAATTGTCCGGAAGGCAAATTCTATGAAGACACTCTTAACTTTTGTGTACCCATGTAAGTCGTAGAAACAGGTTGGCAGCATCCTGTATCCTATTTACTTTACTTTTTCTTCGTATAGATTCCACTGCCGTTGTCATTATAGGGGCAGTGTTTATCAACCTGGAGAGCTCATCCCCACACCCTCGGGCTTATGGTAGGTTTCAATGATGGGGATTGTGTTTGACAGTTCCATAAATTAACTATTTATTTACTTCTAGCCAGTGTTCAAATGGGACTGTGAAATGTGATGAATTAGCAACGCCCTCTGCTGGTAAGATCTTAAAAGATGTTTTCCTGAATGAGTAAGGACATTTTGTCTGTGCTTATATCTGAAGTTCACATCTGCCCAGAGGGAAAAGAGTATTTCGACTGCAGGTTTCCTGACCCTGAATTACCAGCTGGTGGTGTTAATTGTGAGACTACATGTGCAAACCTAGCCATGAACTTCACCTGCACCCCATCCTCACCCTGTATAAGTGGCTGTGTTTGTGCTCCAGGGTAAGCCTCTTCTTCATAATACAGAACATTCATACTAAATAGCATTTTATTCTTCATTTGGAAGAATGGCAGAGCACAGAGGAAAGTGTTATGTTCCTGAAAGCTGCCCATGTATTTGGAAAGATTGGGAGTATCTCTCAGGAGAAGTGATTGCTACACCGTGTTACACCTGGTAAGGAGATCCATTTATTTCACAAATATTTTTTAGAAAGGTAACTTTTGTTATTTTTTAATAGCGTTTGTCGACGAGGAATGTTCAATTGCACATATTATCCATGCCCAGCAGTGTGCACAATATACGGGGACCGACATTATTATTCTTTTGATGGACTAGAATATGACTATATCAGTGATTGCCAGGTGTTTTTGATAAAGGTAGGTCACAGTTACACATTTTTATTTGCATTTCACTTTGTTTATTTTCTTTTTTGTTTTTAAGAAACAATCAGGTTTTTTTCTGGAAAACAAATCTACCTACCAGCTTTGGAAGGCTGGTTACTATATAGTAGTATACTTTCCAGAGAAAGATATCACTATTCTTTGGGATAGGAAGACAACTATTCATATCAAAGTTGGGCCACAGTGGAAGGTAGGTCAACCTAAGCTCCAAATGAGATGTAAGAATATTTCCTGGTGATTTTCTCTTACTTTAGAACAAGCTATCAGGATTGTGTGGAAACTTTGACAAATGCACTTCAAATGATATGACCACATCTAATAACTTGGAAGTGAGAAATGCTCGGGTATTTGGAGATAGTTGGGCATTAGGACAGGTAAGTTACATAAATGTATTTTAGAAGTCAACAACTTCTTTTCTCTCTTAAATTTTTTCAACAGTGTGAAAGTCCAGATGAAACAATTAAACCCTGTGAGGCACATCAAAACAAATTTCCTTATGCCAAGAAAGAATGCTCCATTTTGTACAGTGATATTTTTGCTTCTTGTCGCAATGTGGTAAATGAATACTTTAATGAACTCTCGAGTTTGAAATTAAGTAATCTTTCACCTCATTTTTCAGATTGACGTTACTTCTTTTGCCAAAAATTGTCATGAAGATACATGTAACTGCAATCTTGGTGGCGACTGTGAGTGTTTGTGCACTAGTATAGCTGCATATGCATACAAGTGTTGTCAGGAAGGAATATCAATTCATTGGAGATCATCTACTGTTTGTTGTAAGTACCCTACTTAGAACATCATTATGTAGATAGTTTAATATTTATTCTTTTTTTCTTTTAGCACTTGATTGTGAATACTACAATGAAGGTATGTGACATTCAAATTAAAAATATCACTATAATTTATAATTCTAATATTTATATTTAACTAGGACTTGGAGAAGGACCATATATGCTGGCAAGCTATGGGCAGAGTGGCCTTGTTCTGGGGGCCAATATGACCAGCAGAAGCGTTTTCTGTTTGCCGAGAAGCAGTGTTCATACCAGTTTATTTTTTTATTTTATGATCACTCCAGGCCTTTTCAAAGAGAAGGTATCATGTAAGTATAATTGAAAATAAGAGTTTAGCTTTCCTGAGAATCCACACTGCTCTATATTTTACAGCATTAGCACTTGTTTCCTTGGAATCTGCTGAAAGGCCAAACTACTTTCTCTATGTCCATGACAATGATACTCTTAGCTTGGAGCTGTGGGAGGCGAATTCAGCCTTTCATCGGAGAGCAACATTTTTCCACCATCAGGGCCTCTGGATTCCTGGTTACAGTGCATTTGAGTTATACAGCAAGAAAGGCTTTTTCATCATATTCACAGATTCTAGTGTCAAAGCATCAAAATATGATGATTCTGAAGAATTTAAACATTCAAGTAGCTTCAGCATAGAAGGTATGTTTCCTGAGATCTCCAAAAAGAGAACAATGCACACAATCTAAACTTTATTTTTTCCCAGAAATCCAGGCAGCAGTGCCTTACAGGAAGATGTGTGAATGGAGATATGAACCTTGTGCTACACCCTGTTTTAAAACATGTAGTGACCCTGAAGCACTAGCATGTAAATTTCTTCCACCGTAAGTAACGTTTACCAATAAGTGATCAAAGTTCACTTTGATTTACTCTTTTTTCCATGTAAAGGGTTGAAGGATGCTTGCCCTACTGCCCTAAAAATATGATCCTTGATGAGGTCACCCTCAAGTGTGTTTATCCACGAGACTGTAAGTGTGAACGTTGCTTAATTTACTCTGAAGTTTTATAAAGAGCACCTTTGTTTCTTTGTAGGTATACCTGTGATTCCCACAGAACCAACATTAATGCCACCAGCTAAGCCAACTGTGCCCATGTTTACAGGTATTGTTATAATTTTAGACAACAAAAGTAGCACTAATGAGGATTACTTTTTCATTTCTGACAGTTTGGGAAATGATTACTCCATCAGACATCACTGTGTTTGATATGCTAACACCAACTACAGGCTTGGAATGTGAGGTATGACTGAGCAATATCTTCCAGCTCTTTGTGAAAAAACCCACTAATCTTTTTTTATTAACAGCCTCAGAAATTTGATCCTGTTTATGATTGTAGCCAATACATATGCCTTAATATGGAATGGCAGTTATACAACTGGTCCCTTAATTGCCCAAAGGACGTGGAAATGCCTGACTGTGGTTTCCGAGGAAGGCCAGTTCAAGTGAACAGTGATATCTGCTGCCCTGAGTGGGAATGTCCTTGTAAGTTTGCATTTCTTAAGCGGTGATCTTTTTAGACTAAATCCACTTTCCACCATTTTTATAGGTCGGTGTTCCATGTTGTCAGAACTGAGCATTATTACATTTGATGGAAACAACGCAGCATTATATAGCATGGCTTCTTATATCTTAGTAAGAATTCCTGGTGAAATTATAGTTGCTCATATCGAAAAATGTTCCATGAATCAGGTGGGTCATAATTTATTTTTGCAGTCATTTCAGCATTTAAAAGTATTTCTTTTTTTTTTTCCAGAATGGAAACTCCTTAAAAAAGCTAGTGAGTATTTGCAAAGTGTTTAGTACATTCATCTCCGTAAAGTTTTAATTTTTTTCAAATTAAGGCTCCCTCTGGAAGAATCTCTGGACTTTGTTTTAAGAAGTTAAATGTGACAACACCCATACATAAAATAATTGTCAATCGGTTGGCAAGAAAGGTAAGAATACAAAGTTAAAATTTTTTCTCACAATTTCTTAACAGGTGTATTTATGTTATTCTAGGTAGAAGTGGATTCCATTGTTGTGCCTTTGCCCTTTTCAAGTCAGGAACTGTCCATAGAGGATTCTGGTTCAATGTATGTAATTACTACTCCAGCTGGACTAATCATAAAGTGGTCTCATCTTACAGGAATCATAGACATTCATTTTGGCTTCCGATTTAACTTGTCATCCTACACAGAAGGACTCTGTGGTGAGCGCTGCCCTTCAAATCTTGATTTCGTCTTTTTCTTCTAACTGTCATATATTCTTTCAAGGAATTTGCAATGAAGATCCGGATGATGATCTAAGGATGCAAAATGGCACAATTATTACAAATATGGAAGACATAGGATTATTTATTGAGAGCTGGGAAATTGAGAAATCATTTGAAGTAACAATGAGAAGACCTGTTAGGAATTGTACTGAGCATGATTGCAGCCAGTGCATTGATTTATTAAATAGAAGAATTTTCATTCCATGTCATGATAAAGTAAGTTGGAAGCAACCATAAATAATACTTTCATAACTTATTTCAAGGCAAAATGTTTCTCTAGGTTTCACCGGAAGACTTTTGTGAAAAGATGTGGATCAATTATACCTATTTTTGGAACTATGAATGTGATGCACTTTCTGCATATGTGGCTCTGTGCAACAAGTTTGATATCTGTATTCAGTGGAGAACACCTGATTACTGCTGTGAGTAACTGTTAACTGAATATTTTTCCATCCATTAGCAAATTTTGTCTCCTATTCTTCAAAGCCCTGAGTTGCCCAGAGGGGAAGGAATATCAACCCTGTGTGCGACCTTGTGAAGCAAGAACATGCCTGAACCAATGGTTCTATGGACACACTTCCTGTTTGAATCTAAGAGAAGACTGTGTGTGCAAAGTTGGAACTATTCTTCACAGGCCACATTCAGCCCAGTGCATTCCAGAGAAAGAGTGTGGTAAGACACAAAGTACAAAATGACTTCTCAGGTTGAGTGTTATAATACTGTTGATCTTTTTAAGCATGCACTGATAGTGAAGACCAACCCCGCACTGCTGGGGAGATTTGGAATGGGGGCATTGATGAATGCACTCTATACAAATGTTTGGAGAATGGAAGCATTATCCCTATAGAACCTGACTGTGATGAAGAGCCCACGCCAGTTTGTGAACGAGAAGCTGAAGTTGTCATGGGCATCATTGATAAATGGACCTGCTGTTCAAAGGAAGTTTGTGGTATGTATGCAGAAGCCTTATAGTCAATTGATACTAATATTTTAACAGTTTTTCTTATTTATAGGATGTGACACGACTTTGTGTGAAACTAGCATTCCAACATGTACAAATAGTCAAAAATTGATTGTTGGCCACAGTCCTCTTTCTTGCTGTCCACAGTACAAATGTGGTAAGTAATCAATATAGAAAATTAAGAGTGAGACAAATTTTCTAATGTAATTTTGTTTCTGCAGAATGTGACCCATTGAAATGCCCCAGTATTTCAACACCAGAATGCAGAGAAGATCAATTCATGATTCAAGTTCGACAGGAAGAACCTTGTTGTTTTTCCCCTTTTTGTGGTGAGTATTGTAGAGATAATTTCTTGGAAGAAGCTGTGATTTTTGGCTTCTTGTTTTACCTTAGTTTGTGAATCTTGCACCAAACCTGTTCCACTATGTCATGATGGGGAATTTCTCACAGTAGATCTTAATAGCACACACTTCTGTTGTCCTCAGTATTACTGTGGTAAGTGTATATTAACTATTCTAAAATATTTATTCATCTTTACCCATGTAATTTTTCTTTTTAGTATGTGAACCAAACCTTTGTCCTATGCCATTACTCAACTGTGCAGAAGATATGAATCTTGTGAAAGAAAATGTATCTGGTCAATGTTGCCCAACATGGCACTGTGGTAACTAATTTTCATATTTTAAGGTTTCATTATCAATGTAAATATGTTGATTTTTGCCTTTTAGAATGTAACTGTGAAAACCTTATTATGCCAACTTGTGAAGTGGTAAGAACACATATTTTGATTGACTTGTCATAAATGATAAGTAATAGTAGTATATTTTCAATAGGGAGAATTTACTGCAATAGACCATAACTTCCAGAGTGATTGTGGATGCATACAGTATCTCTGTGGTAACTATGTCTTTTGTAACTTTTAAATTATAATTTTCTTATTGACTATGTTTTCTGTTCTTAGAAAAGGATGATGTGTGTGTATTTCAAGAAGTATCAGTATTGAATCCTGGACAATCCATGATAAAGTATTTGGAAGAAGACTTTTGTTATGCTATAGAGTGTCTGGAAGAAAAAGATAACCATACGGGCTTTCACACTCTGAATTTTACACTGGTGAATTGTTCAAAAAAATGTGATGTTGTAAGTATTCCTTGTAATTTATTCTGGTGAGATGGTGTCGCTAATCTAATATCATTATATGCAGCACCAGGTATATACTCCATCCCCAAGTGATTATGGTTGTTGTGGTACCTGCAAAAATGTATCCTGCAAATTTCACATGGAAAATGGAACATCAGTTGTATACGCGGTATGTTTCATGGAGAGTAATGCTCTGTGCTATGCTAAATAGTAACTTTCTTTTTGATTTTTAGGTAGGGAGTACCTGGCACTACAATTGCACCACATATGAATGTGTTAAAACTGATGAAGGAGCAATAATTCTGAACTACACAATGGTCTGTCCCCCTTTTAATGAGACTGAATGCAAAATGGTTTGTACTTTGTTGTATCTAAGAAAATTTATTCTTTGACTTTATTGCTTTTTTCTCTTTCTAGAATGAAGGGATTGTGAAGCTTTATAATGAAGGCTGTTGCAAGATCTGTAAGTGAGAGCATATTCCATGCATTTACTTGTTGATGAATAAATACATTTTATATTTTATCAGGCAAACGAGAAGAAAGAATATGCCAGAAAGTGATCATTAAATCGGTCATAAGGAAACAGGACTGTATGAGCCAAAGCCCTGTAAGTGGAAAAATGTCATTTGCTACATAAATAAGACTTTTTTTCTCATTGTCACTTCTTACAGATAAATGTTGCATCTTGTGACGGCAAATGCCCATCAGCTACCATATATAACATCAATATTGAAAGTCACCTAAGATTCTGCAAGTGTTGTCGTGAAAATGGAGTACGAAACTTGTCTGTGCCTCTGTATTGCTCAGGAAATGGCACTGAAATTATGTACACTCTCCAGGAACCCATAGACTGTACGTGCCAGTGGAATTAAACCCTTGGGTTCCAAGAGCTCTATACAACATCATAACGTCAGATAGAATTAACTTTTATTGCTATTACTTAGGCATGTGGCAGATTTATGCTGTTTAACAATACTGTATTTTTCAGACTTGGAATGTGGAAATTTAGCAATTTGTACAAAATATATACAGTTTCAATAGCAAAATTAAATTTATTGCTTTACTCTATTTTAGAAAATCAAATGACTGTAAGTTGTTCAGCTGAAATGCTGTTATGTATTTAATTACAACTTGGTGCAGATACAGTATATTCTCATCAACTGGAAGGTTATTTTGCAAAATTCCTTCAATTTCACTCAGTAGCTCTTTTTTTCTTAATTTGCAAAGTCTGCTATAGCTATCCAAATTAAGGTACCCTTTAATATGTACTCCTTAATCTGGTAAATGTGATCAGTTAAAATTGTCATCTAGATAGCAATAAAGAGTGATATGCTTAGAGATAGATAATGGATTATTTAAAACCTGAATGGTTTATAGAGAAGTCATTATAAATTCCCCTCATTTTGCAGGTGTAACAGATAACCAGAGAAGCTGTGTGACTCGTACAAATTTATTCAGTGTAATAATATAGTAAATTCATGTTAACAGTTGGATTAAATCCTAGCTCTCTCTTATTCCAGTACTATATCACTTTTAAAATCCTGAGCAGTATGTAGTAAGAGTATATCACAGAATCTTTCATTCTTAAAGAGTTTGCATTGGATAGAATTAAGTATTTTAAGTTTAACATATTTGAAAAATGCCCCCCATACATTGTTATTCCAATAGTAAGGAGCAGGGAAATATAGCATCATTTGCTAAATAGAGGAGATAGATCTTGAACTGTTATTTTTTATATAATTAAAACTGCTATTAAATGTGTTGTCAGTATTTAACATTTAGTTACTGTCTCATTAATATTTAATTTTGAGGATGTACTTGCATACTGTTGAAGTTGAGTGCTGTTTTGCTGTTAATGCTGCTGCTTTGCCAATGAAGAATGAAATAAATTTATCTGAATGTATCAATAACTTTAAAATGGAATGCTGCACTTTTAAAATATGGTAGATTATTGACATTTGCAAGAAGAATGTATTGAGGTCTTTGGAAATGCCCAAATTCTTTGCCACCTATAATTAAAAATTGTCTGAATTTTCTCCTCAGTATAAAGGAGTGAATGCCCTACTTAGTGTAATTGTATCAAGTGAAGTCAAACATCAACAAAAGAACAGTAAAGTCTCATTGCAAAGCAGATACTGGGCCTCAAGGGTGGGCTTAGGCTTAAACTAGATTATCTGCTTTCATATACTAATGTTTTCATTTCAAAATCATGTGTCCCCAAAATATTGCAACTTACTGAATATTTTAGATCTCTTGGGTTACTTAAATATGTGTGAAAAAATCAACATTGCATCTGCAAATCCCAGTGTTTACTGTATATGCAATTGATTTATCCTGTTTGTGCTTAATATAAGTGTTCCTGAGATGTTAACATTTCAATATTCTCTGATTCCTATTAACATATAGATATATAAAATTAAATGTTTTTGGTTAAAATATATTAATATTTCACTTAAGAGAAAATGTTATGTATTTCAAATAGAAGTAACTAATGTTGTATATTATCTATTGCCCATTTTTATTTCCATTTTCTGTAAAATATTCATTATTAAAAATATTAAGTAATCTTTAAACCTATTTGTGGAGAAATGGGAAACATTCTCCTAGAACTTTATAAACATTCAACAAATACAGCAAATAAGCATTTAGGGCCTACATGTGCCAGGCACTATTATAAACTCTTGGGACACAGGCAAAACTAAACAGACACAGTCCTAACTCCCTTAATTCTTAGAGTCTAGCAAGAAAGCAGGCCTTAAATAGCCATACATATGATATGAGAATGTCCAGAAAGAGATCCCAAAACTTATTAGAATGTGGCATATCATAAAGATGACTCTGAAATCAGTGGAAGAGTGCAAATTAGCTCTTAATAAATGGTGTTGGGACAACTGAATGGTTACGTAGATAAAGAAAAATTTGAATTCATACATCCATTGACATTAGGATAACCTCCAAATGAATCAGAGATTTAAATGTTAAAAAACAAAAGAAGATAGGAGTTACAAAAGAAAATAGGGAAGAAATCTTAGATTGGGGAGAGCCATTCTAATTGTGACTCAGTATCCAGATACCCCAAATAAATGATTCATAGATTTAACAGTTAGAAAACTGAAAACAGACAAATTCTGCTTGGTAGAAAAAAGTCAAAAAAAGATAAAAGCAAAGAAACAATATTTGTGACATATCAGTGACACAGTCTAATCCTCCTGTATGTAAAGAACTCTTGAAAAAAATAACAAAAGGAAAAAATTAACAACCTGATAGAAAAATGAGCCAAAGATATAAACTGATAGTTGAAAGAAAAATAAGTAAGACTAGTGGATCCTTTAACAAAAAAGATAACTGAGCACACTTCTAGCTAATAAAAAATATTTCACATTCAATCTACAGAAATTCAATTTCTCACCTACCAGACTGGTAAAAAACCAGAAGTTTAATGATACTTTTATTTTTTAAGGCTCTGGGAAGATAAGCACTCTCACATGTCATTGATGGTAACACAAAATTGTAGAAATCCTAGGGAAAACCTAGAAATGTATACTAATATTAGAAGTGATTTTTGGTTTGACCAAACTGCCTAGAATATATATGCCGTACAAACGCCTGTACAAATACAAAGTGGTATTTGTGAAGGTTATTAATTGCAGCATTGTTTGTAATAGAAAAAAACCAACAATAGTTGAATAAACTACGTTAATCCACATGTGTAATACTATACATCTGTGAAAATAGA